AAAAGCCTCCCGTAGGCTTTGGGTGCCAACACCTTCACCGTGTGGTCGGCCACAGCATCTCCACTTTCCTAACCTGCACAAATTGGTCTTTGCCCTTCTTTTTCAAATATGTCTTTTCCTAAAATGTAGTTTCCATAACACAGAATGCAGAACCACATGGAATTGTGGAGCATCTTTCCTATAAAACTCCCCTCTGCCATGCTTTTCTTGGTAGAATGACGACCATCCTAGTCTCACCGCGGGTCCTGCAAGAGCTTTTCACACAGCCTTTGCCTTTCAAAGATTTTTCTCCCCGACTTTTCCTGCTGGCTTTTGTTTTCTGGCTGTTCTCTCTCTGCTTCTAACTTTGTTTCTTGTTGGTGTTGCTAAGGCATGCATGCAAATGACCACAGAAAGTTTAAAGGCTCTTCAGGTTCCCTTCGGAAGTTTGTTGCTGGTCTGGTTCTGTCCCCTCCGCAAGCTCCCCAACCAGAGCAACTTCCTCCTCCAGGGTAGATCTCTCATGGCAAGAGTATCCCAGTGTGGGGGCATGCACCCTGCTCTAGCCCTCGCGCAGGAGGCCCCCTGGGGGCCCAGCAGGAGCTGTTCTCAGCCAGGGGACAGTCTGAGCAGTGAGCCACCTCTGTAACCAGAAGCCTGTGGGCCAGGACACGCGTGATCACGAACCTGCCTGGAAGGGCTGTGTGAGCAGCCTCCACTCGTGCAGGACAGCTGTGGGGCTTGCTGAGGGTGCTGGCCTGCCAGCCAGGCAGATCCCTGAGGCACGGGCCGTCCCAGCTTCTCAGCTTGTGCAGCGGCCAGTGTGGGAGACACATTGGCAGTCCCGGGTGCCTGCTGGGAGGGCCAGTGCGCGATCGCCCCTCCCTTTGTAAGGCTGTCGACGCCCCCACACCCATCGCCCTCAGCCACTTCCTTCAGCTGAGAAGCTGCTCAGCACCAGCCCCTGGGTGGGCGCAGACAGGAACTTCCTGTGGGGGAAGCGGGCACTACTCCCGGCTGCTGGCTCTCTGAACACCAGGCTGGCAGTCACTGGAAACTAGGCCGATAGAGCACCCACCCTGTGGGTGCCTCGTTCTGCCTCCTGCTCCTCGGGCCCAGCCGCCCTGCCAGTCGGGCTGGGTTCCCTCTTGTGTCTTTCCTGAGTCCTTCCGGGGAGGACGAGGCTGTCTTCCTCCCAGCCAACCTTCTGGGCACCTTTCCTCTCTTCCCAAGCTCTGCCTGGGACCCTTTTCCTTCCCCTCAGCCCGTGGCCGTGCTGTGCAGCCGAGCCCCGGCCTGGTCTCTGGCAGCTCAGGGTTCACTCAGGAGGTGCACCATCCAGTCGTTTCCAGTGTGTTTGCAATTATGCAACAATCGATGCAATTCTAGAAGATTCTTCCCACTCCAGAAAGAAACCCAGGACTCTCCCCCTCGCCTGGCACCCACCCGTCTGCTTTCTGGTCACTGGGTTTCTCTCTGCTGGACGTTGAGCGTGAGTGGACCCCCACGACACGGGTGGGACGTGCTTGCTGTCTGCCCTGCACTGTTTTCCAGGCCTTCCGGTGCGTGGTGGGGCTGCACGCCTCTTCCCGGCCGAACGCCCTTTCCATGGGTGTGCACGCCACGCCGTCTCTTCATCCGTTTACCGACGGGCACCTGAGCTGCTTCCGCTTCTCCTGCCATGAGTGCCTGAGTATGGGGGTCCCCTGAGGCCTCCCCAGGTGGACCATCTTGCCAGCACCTTCCTCCCGTGAACGGGTGAAGTAGGCGGCCCCCCCGGCTCAAATCCAGGGGTCAGTGCCAGGGATGACCCTGGAAATATCTGCTGGGGCGCCTGGTGAGAACTCGGGTGAGGTGGGTAAAGTGAGCCGGGCTGGCACTCAGGCCCCTGTGCCCTGCAGGTTCTGCGGGGAGTGTCTCCAGCCCTGCCTGCAGGTGCCATCCCCGCTGTGCCCACTCTGCCGCCTGCCCTTCGACCCCAAGAAGGTGGACAAGGCCACCCACGTGGAGAAGCAGCTCTCATCCTACAAAGCGCCCTGTCGAGGCTGCAACAAAAAGGTACCCGCCTGCTTGGGCCGCCCTGGAGCCGGGACCGCCTTGCCCTCCCTGCCCTGTCTCCTAGGTGACCCTGGCAAAGATGAGAGTGCACATTTCGTCCTGCCTGAAGGTCCAGGAGCAGATGGCCAACTGCCCCAAGTTCGTCCCCGTGGTGCCCACATCACAGCCTATCCCCAGGTAGGCACGCTGCCGGGCAAGGGAGAGGAACTCCGTGCCACTCACTCTACCCCCGCCCCGCCAGCAACATCCCCAACAGGTCCACCTTCGCCTGCCCGTACTGTGGTGCCCGCAACCTGGACCAGCAGGAGCTGGTGAAGCACTGTGTGGAAAGCCACCGCAGCGACCCCAACCGCGTGGTGAGCAGTGCCTGCCCCAAGCGACGCCTGCGCCGGCTCGGCTTGACCCCAGTGCCTGTTCCAGGTGTGCCCCATCTGCTCGGCAATGCCCTGGGGGGACCCCAGCTACAAGAGCGCCAACTTCCTGCAGCACCTGCTTCACCGACACAAGTTCTCCTACGACACCTTTGTGGTAGGCATCCCGCCAGCACCGTCCTCCCCCACGAGCCCGGTGCATCTCTCCTTCCTGTCTCCAGGACTACAGTATTGACGAGGAGGCCGCCTTCCAGGCTGCTCTGGCCCTGTCTCTCTCTGAGAACTGAAGGGAAGCGCAGCCACCCGCCTGCGTCTGGGGTCAGGGATGTCCCCGCTCCTGTGTCGCACCTGGCACCTGCTCGGGAGCGCACCTCACCGGACTGAGCTCACAGGAGGAGCCTGCACCCGCGCAGAAGGGGAGCCGGGGCCGAGCCTCCGGGCCTGAATACGGGCCAGCCGCCGAGGCCGCCAGAGCAGGGCCGCCTGGTCCCACCGGCGTCGCTGGGTTCTTCGGTGCTTCTGGCCGAGCAGGCGGCCTACTTGGGCAGGGCTGGACGCTGGGACCTGGAGCTGCCGCCGTCTCTTCAAAGCCATGATACCCCCTCGTGGGAAGAAGGGACCGACGCGCGAGTCGCGCTCCGCAGTCGAGCCGGGAGGAACCCAGGCTGCTGCCCTGCCCAGCCCGACCCTGCCCCGGCCCCACTTCCACCTTGCGCATTTGGTACTGGCTTTTGTGATACTTAGGAACCCTGGCATCTTTTCTATATTATCCAGTGTGATAATCTTTTCACGTTTTATAGAGCAAAGACAGAGCAGTTACTCTTCATATTGCAATATCTGTGTTTGACTAGGAATAATAGTATTTTTATGGAACATTTACAAAATTATATTTTTTAAGAAAACAATCAAAACAAGCATTGGGGGATTGGGGCAAGGATGGAAGGAGCAGTGGGGCAGCTGCCAGAGCTCAGGCGAGCCATGGGGTCTGCTGTGGGGTCTGCCCTGGCCACCCACTGTGTGTCTGGGTCCTTGAGGTTTGTACGTTTCTCTTTGATGACCAGGAAGAAATCCCAGCACCCCAGCCACAGGCTGTGGCTGCTCCCAGCAGAGGCGGGGCCGGCAGAGAAGGGGCCTCCTCCACCCAGAGTCCTGGCCTTGGCCCGCTGTCACCTTCAAAGCTGACTGTGCCCCGCTGCGGGAGGGGACGGCACCCCAGTGGTGGCAGAGCTTGGGGGCCTGGGCAGGGGCCCGCTTGGCGGGCCGGGCAACACGTCAACATTCTTTTCTGTTCTTGGCATTAATTATTGCTGTCTTTTTTTTAAAAAAAAAAGTTTAAATAAAATGTCTCAGAGCATCTCTAGCAGCCTCGACTGGCTTTTGTGCTCC